CAGTAATCCCAGGACTTTGGGAGGCCGAGGTGGGCGGATCACCTGAGGTCGTGAGTTCGAGACCAGCCTGACCAACATGGAGAAACCCCGTCTCTACCAAAAATACAAAAAAAAAAAAAAAAAAAAAAAAAAAAAATTAGCCAGGCGTGGTGGCGCTGGCCTGTAATCCCGGTTACTCGGGAGGCTGAGGCAGGAGAATCGCTTGAACCCGGGAGGCGGAGGCTGTGGTGAGCCGAGATCGTGCCATTGCACTCCAGCCTGGGCAACAAGAGCGACACTCTGTCTCAAAAAAAAAAAAAAAAAAATTAATGCACATGTATGTGTAATGTATATATATGAGATGAGGCCTCTCTCTGTTGCCCAGGCTGGAGCGCAGTGCCACAATCAGGTTCACTGCAGCCCTGAACTCCTGGGTTCGAGTAATCCTCCCGCCTCAGCCTCCCAAGCAGCGCGTGTGACACCACCACGCCAGGCTCCATATATATATATATATATATATATTTTTTTTTTTTTTTTTTTTTTGGTAGAGACAGGGTCTCTCTATGTTGCTCAGGCTGGTCTCGAACTCCTGGGCTCAAGCGAGCCTCCCACCTCGGCTTCCCAAAATGCTGGGATTATAGGCCTGAGCCACCGCGCCCGGCCCATATCGTTTTTTTAAAAATAGAAAAGCCACCAATCTCCAGGGCCTCGGGTAAGAAGTCGCTCCAAAATCGCCAGCACCACAGCAACTCAATAGGCTTCTATTTCCATCCACCAAGGCCAGGACACTCGTATGCTCCCGGACGCCCTCTCCGGCGTCCCTTCGCTGAGCCCGGCCTGGCTAGCCCGCCACCCCGCCCGCTGTTACCCGACTGCCCGCACCGACCACCTGCGGCCGCCAAGGTGCGGCAGGGGGCGCTGTGCGGCCGCAGAGGCCGCGCCGGGCCGCGCTCTGATTGGCTGGAGGCCGCGGCCCTCGCCCAGGCCGCCCGCCCAGTCTGCCCGCCCCGTCCGCTAAGTGCCTGGGCTCTCCCGCTCGCGTCCCAGTCTGCGGGCCTCCGGGGCAGCGGCGAGGCCGGAGCGTCGCGGCGGAGAGGACGAGACCGGGACAAGACCAGGGCAGGAGGGAGCCGGCCAGCCGCGAGAACCCCGCACGCCCGGCAAGATGCTGTCCTGGCGGCTGCAGACGGGCCCCGAGAAGGCCGAGCTCCAGGAGCTCAACGCCCGGCTCTATGACTACGTGTGTCGGGTGCGGGAGCTGGAGCGCGAAAACCTACTCCTGGAGGAGGAGCTGCGCGGCCGGCGCGGGCGAGAGGGCCTGTGGGCCGAGGGGCAGGCCCGCTGCGCCGAGGAGGCGCGCAGCTTGCGGCAGCAGCTGGACGAGCTGAGCTGGGCCACTGCGCTGGCGGAGGGCGAGCGGGACGCTCTGCGGCGCGAGCTGCGGGAGCTGCAGCGCCTGGATGCGGAGGAGCGCGCCGCCCGCGGCCGCCTGGACGCCGAGCTGGGTGCGCAGCAGCGCGAGCTGCAGGAGGCGCTGGGCGCGCGCGCCGCCCTCGAGGCGCTGCTGGGCCGGCTGCAGGCCGAGCGCCGAGGCCTCGACGCGGCCCACGAACGCGACGTGAGGGAGCTGCGCGCGCGCGCCGCCAGCCTTACCATGCATTTCCGCGCCCGCGCCACCGGCCCCGCCGCGCCGCCGCCACGCCTGCGGGAGGTGCACGACAGCTACGCACTGCTGGTGGCCGAGTCGTGGCGGGAGACGGTGCAGCTGTACGAGGACGAGGTGCGCGAGCTGGAGGAGGCGCTGCGGCGCGGCCAGGAGAGCAGACTCCAGGCGGAGGAAGAGACGCGGCTGTGCGCGCAGGAGGCAGAGGCGCTGCGGCGCGAGGCGCTCGGGTTGGAGCAGCTGCGCGCGCGGCTGGAGGACGCGCTGCTGCGGATGCGCGAGGAGTACGGGATACAGGCCGAGGAGCGGCAGGTCCGTGCGCGGGGATGGCGCGCTGACCCCATCTCTGATATAAAAGTCTGTCTATTCTCTTTAGAGAGTGATTGACTGCCTGGAGGATGAGAAGGCAACCCTCACCTTGGCCATGGCTGACTGGCTGCGGGACTATCAGGACCTCCTGCAGGTGAAGACCGGCCTCAGTCTGGAGGTGGCGACCTACCGGTAAGGAGACTGTGCTGAGTTGGCCTTGACGATAATGAATTATGTTTGTAAATTATTTTTACAGGGCCTTATTGGAAGGAGAAAGTAATCCAGAGATAGTGATCTGGGCTGAGCACGTTGAAAACATGCCGTCAGGTAAGTAAAAGCTAATGACTTGACTTAGCTTTATTTTAATGAATGCTTTGTTCAATTTCTACAGAATTCAGAAACAAATCCTATCACTATACCGACTCACTACTACAGAGGGAAAATGAAAGGAATCTATTTTCAAGGCAGAAAGCACCTTTGGCAAGTTTCAATCACAGCTCGGCACTGTATTCTAACCTGTCAGGGCACCGTGGATCTCAGACGGGCACATCTATTGGAGGTGATGCCAGAAGAGGCTTCTTGGGCTCGGGATATTCTTCCTCGGCCACTACCCAGCAGGAAAACTCATACGGAAAAGCCGTCAGCAGTCAAACCAACGTCAGAACTTTCTCTCCAACCTATGGCCTTTTAAGAAATACTGAGGCTCAAGTGAAAACATTCCCTGACAGACCAAAAGCCGGAGATACAAGGGAGGTCCCCGTTTACATAGGTGAAGATTCCACAATTGCCCGCGAGTCGTACCGGGATCGCCGAGACAAGGTGGCAGCAGGTGCTTCGGAAAGCACACGGTCAAATGAGAGGACCGTCATTCTGGGAAAGAAAACAGAAGTGAAAGCCACGAGGGAGCAAGAAAGAAACAGACCAGAAACCATCCGAACAAAGCCAGAAGAGAAAATGTTCGATTCTAAAGAGAAGGCTTCCGAGGAGAGAAACCTAAGATGGGAAGAATTGACAAAGTTAGATAAGGAAGCGAGACAGAGAGAAAGCCAGCAGATGAAGGAGAAGGCTAAGGAGAAGGACTCACCGAAGGAGAAGAGCGTGCGAGAGAGAGAGGTGCCGATTAGTCTAGAAGTATCCCAGGACAGAAGAGCAGAGGTGTCCCCGAAAGGTTTGCAGACGCCTGTGAAGGATGCTGGTGGTGGGACCGGTAGAGAGGCAGAAGCAAGAGAGCTACGGTTCAGGTTGGGCACCAGTGATGCCACTGGTTCTCTGCAAGGCGATTCCATGACAGAAACCGTAGCAGAAAACATCGTTACCAGTATCCTGAAGCAGTTCACTCAGTCTCCAGAGACAGAAGCATCTGCTGATTCTTTTCCAGACACAAAAGTCACTTACGTGGACAGGAAAGAGCTTCCTGGGGAAAGGAAAACAAAGACTGAAATAGTTGTGGAGTCTAAACTGACTGAGGATGTTGATGTTTCCGATGAAGCTGGCCTGGACTACCTTTTAAGCAAGGATATTAAGGAAGTGGGGCTGAAAGGCAAGTCAGCCGAGCAGATGATAGGAGACATCATCAACCTCGGCCTGAAAGGGAGGGAGGGGAGAGCAAAGGTCGTCAACGTGGAGATCGTGGAGGAGCCCGTGAGTTATGTCAGCGGGGAGAAGCCGGAGGAGTTTTCCGTCCCATTCAAAGTGGAGGAGGTCGAAGATGTGTCGCCAGGCCCCTGGGGGTTGGTTAAGGAGGAGGAAGGTTATGGAGAAAGCGATGTCACATTCTCAGTTAATCAGCATCGAAGGACCAAGCAGCCTCAGGAGAACACGACTCACGTGGAAGAAGTGACAGAGGCAGGTGATTCAGAGGGCGAGCAGAGTTATTTTGTGTCCACTCCAGATGAACACCCCGGGGGGCACGACAGAGATGACGGCTCGGTGTACGGGCAGATCCACATCGAGGAGGAATCCACCATCAGGTACTCTTGGCAGGATGAAATCGTGCAGGGGACTCGAAGGAGGACACAGAAGGACGGTGCAGTGGGCGAGAAGGTTGTGAAGCCCTTGGATGTCCCAGCGCCCTCTCTGGAGGGGGACCTGGGTTCCACTCACTGGAAAGAACAAGCTAGAAGCGGTGAATTTCATGCCGAACCCACAGTCATTGAAAAAGAAATTAAAATACCCCACGAATTCCACACCTCCATGAAGGGCATCTCCTCCAAGGAGCCCCGGCAGCAGCTGGTGGAGGTCATCGGGCAGCTGGAGGAAACCCTTCCCGAGCGCATGAGGGAGGAGCTGTCCGCCCTCACCAGAGAGGGGCAGGGTGGGCCGGGGAGCGTTTCCGTGGATGTCAAGAAGGTCCAGGGTGCTGGTGGCAGTTCCGTGACCCTGGTTGCTGAAGTCAACGTCTCACAAACTGTGGATGCCGATCGGTTAGACCTGGAGGAGCTGAGCAAAGATGAGGCCAGTGAGATGGAGAAGGCTGTGGAGTCGGTGGTTCGGGAGAGCCTGAGCAGGCAACGCAGCCCAGCGCCTGGCAGCCCAGATGAGGAAGGTGGAGCGGAGGCCCCGGCTGCTGGCATTCGCTTTAGGCGTTGGGCCACCCGGGAGCTGTACATCCCTTCAGGCGAGAGCGAGGTTGCTGGTGGGGCCTCTCACAGCTCGGGACAGCGCACTCCCCAGGGCCCAGTGTCGGCCACTGTGGAGGTCAGCAGCCCCACAGGCTTTGCCCAGTCACAGGTGCTGGAGGATGTGAGCCAGGCTGCAAGGCACATAAAACTCGGCCCCTCTGAAGTCTGGAGGACTGAGCGAATGTCATATGAAGGACCCACTGCAGAAGTGGTGGAGGTAAGTGCGGGAGGTGACCTAAGTCAGGCAGCAGGCTTAAACAACAAACATTTATTTCTTACAGTTCTGGAAGCTGGGAAGTCTCAAGGTGCCAACAGTTTCATTTCCTGGTGAGGGCTCTCTTCCGGGCCTGCAGACGGCTGTCTTCTCACTGTGTCCTCACATGGTGGAGAGAGAGATCATCTCTCTGGTGTCTCTCCTTATAAAGCACTAATCCCATTCATCAGGGCTCCACCCTCATAACCTAATCACCTCTCCAAGACCCCACCCCCAATACCATCCCTTTGGGGATTAGGGCTTCAACGTGAATTGGGAGCATATGAACATTCACCCCTTAGCTGACTCCACCCATGTCAACTAGATAGGACACACGGTGAGTAGTGACATCTTACACGTTTTTAGCACACTGCTGATGTCCGACAGGCCTGGGTCTGGGACCAGTGTGTACCAGCAAGCATGGTCTGTGGGGTCAGCTGTCACGCTCCTGAGGAAGACAATGGTCCCTGCTTCTCTCCACCCTGTCGTGGCTCTACTGAGTTTATTTTCCCCATCAATACTGGAGGTGGTGCCCTGCACAAATGGCCCCAGGGTGGTTTTGATGTCCCACTGGGGGCTGGAGGGGAGGGCCCTGTGCTGCAATCTGCTGTCATAGCACCAGCCTGCAGCCTCATGGCCACAGTCTGTGGGACCAGGGGAGGGAGGGGAAGGGACATCACTGCCCACACCTGCACCCCTACCCCTGGGTGTTCCATCCACCTCGATCTGGCACTGGATCTCCTCGTTGACATCGTGGAGGAAGGCACTCAAAGCTTCCTGTTCGACTTTGCCATCCTCACACGACTATGGCCTCCTTCCAGGGGGCTGAAGACTGCTGTGTACACGATAGTGTGCCAACTCAGGAAGCAGCTCCAGGTGGCATCCAGGTTTGTCCTGCCTGCAGTGGAGGCCACAGGAGGGATGCGAAGCAGCAGGGAGTCTGCGGTCTTCCCCCCGCAGCCTCCGGCTAGCCTTTCTTTTCACTCCCTTACACCTGCCTCCTGGGCCCCAGGCCAAGTCAGGTGTGTCGGCCTCCTGCCCCTCCTACTGGGCTCTTTCTCAAACCCCTTTTCAGGCTCCGAAGAACTCTGAGGCAGGCTGCACTTTGAAAACACATGCTGACAGCAGCGTGTTCAGGTTTCCCTTTATTAGCGTTTTCTTCTCATGTTATTCTCAATCCCTATTAGCCTCCTATAAGAAAGGACTTCCTGAAGTTCACTGTCCAGATCTAACTCCACACCTATGCAAGGAGCTGTGTGTACAAGCAGATGCCGGGCTGACTCCTGCACAGGGCGCACTGAACTGTTGAAGAGAAGTTTTTCAGCCACAGTAGTGCTGATGGGTAAAAATTCTTGTTGGCAAGAAAAACCACTTAGGTGATAGAAAACTGCTTTATAGCATATATCACCCTGAAGGGCATCCACTGTCAAAATGTGGCCCACGGGAGGCTTATGGTCTCACTGTTGCATGTTGGGGCCAACAGTTGGCCTTGGAAATCTGTATCCTGACTGTTGAATTCCATTTTCTAGGCGGAGGTGATTTGTACAGCACCCTAAATGACAGTGCCCAGGAATGTCCTAGGCTTTTTCAGGGTGGGGGCCTCAGTCTGCTGTTGTGCCGGGCCGGGCCTTCCCCAGCAGGGTGTCCTGAGGGATGCTGGTGCAGAAGGCCACTTTGGCTTTTGATGCCTGCCTTGGCTTCGAAGCAACCTTGGGGGCCCTGCAGACAAGCAGAGGGTGGGGTGAGTGTGGTGCCCCTCAGCCCCCCACACCGTTCCCATCCAGCCTTTGCTGCCCAGCAGGTGCCCAGACCCATTTATGAGAAGACTTGGTAGGGGCTATAAATGAGAGGAGAATTGTAGCACAGAGCATAAAACATGAGATGTTTTCCTCCCATCTTTTATTTTTTTAATTTTTTTTTTTTCAGACAGAGTCTCACTCTGTCACCCAGGCTGGAGTGCAGTGGCCCCATCTCGGCTCCCTGCAACTTCCGCCTCCCAGGTTCAAGCAACTCTCATGCCTCAGTCTCCCGAGTAGCCAGGATTACAGGCACATGCCACCACGCCCAGCTAATTTTTGTATTTTTAGTAGAGACGAAGTTTTGCCATGTTGGCCAGTCTGGTCTCAAACTCCTGGCCTCAAGTGATCCACCGCCTCGGCCTCCCAAGGTGCTGGGATTATAGGCATGAGTCACCTCGCCTGGCCCCTCCCATCTTTTAAAATCACCTGTGACCATCCTCACTGAGCTGAGGCCCTCAACCCTTAGCTGGCTTGGTGAGCAGGACATGGGTGAGGAGGATGGTCAGGGTTGCACTGGAGGCCTCCCTGGCTCGCCTTCCCTGCCCTCAAAGGGGATGGCGCCCTGCTGGCCAGGTTGTGTCTGCTCCGGGCTGTGGCCCTGTTTCCCTGAGCAGACTCAGGCAGCCCTGGGGCTGCTCTCTGCGGACCAGGCTCTGTGAGGTAGGCCCTCCACGGCAGAGCGCTGGGCCTCTGCTCGGGCTGAGAAAGGACGTAGGGGCCAGCCTTTAAGGTCAGTCAGTGAACCTTCCGGCTCCAGTCCTGACGGGCATCCGAGGGCAGAGGGAAGCCGGAAGCAGGGCTGCAGGAGGCCACAGGGATTCCCGGGGCCCTCCCCCTGCAGCAGGTGCCTTAGCCTGCAGGGGCTGGTCTGCAGGAAGACAACATCCAGCATATATTTCTGACTTAAAGGATGAATTATTTTTAAATACCTGGGCAAGGAAGATCTTTTACAACTCGGGTTTCAAAGGAACTTGTCCTTTATGCAAGTTATGGGAAGTCAGCAAAACATTCCAGAGAAGGTTACACAGAACCTTCTAGAACCAGCTTTCTCTTGAGATTCTGAATGGAAAGGGAATGAGATAGAGAAAGTGTGAGGGACGCCAACTCACGTGGACAGCATGCCCATGGCCTGCTGGGTGGCCAGAGTCCTTTTGTCCTGCGGTCCATATAAGAGGGTCTGGATCTGGAGACACTGTAGAACACCAAGCAGCTATCATGAGGCTATGGAAGTGTCGCTGAGAGCAGGAAACTAAGGTCTCCCTTGAATGAGAGAAAGATGACCTCATTCTTAGGCCCTGCTGTGATGGAATTAGCATGCTCCTGGGATGTCTCCTAGTGACTGACCTTTGGTTTGGATGTTCTGAGGGATCTAGGCAAAAGTGAACAGTTTTAGCACTATTTCACAAAACTCTCTGTGACTATCTGTATGCAAAAAATAGATTTAAAAGTAGTATTTTTAAAAATAAAGGCAAGAACCTTGGTACTGACCAGAGGATGGGCTCCAGTTTCTATTTTTAAATGTGGCCCTTGTTATAGCCTGGAAAAGATTTAAAAAAATAGTTTTGTTTTTTTTGTAAACACATACTCTACTTTTATTAATATATAGGCTGTCTATACTCTTGACTACACAGCAATGTCTTAGTTATTAGGAACCAAATATTCAGCTTATGGACTACCCAGGGCTGGCTTTGGCTTGATTTCTCCCTTCTGCTTACTTTAAGTCTTGCCATTTGATTGCTTGTAGTAGGCTAGGGCAAATCAAGGAGAGGAGAAAGATTAAAGTTGTGCCCAAAATGGCCAAAATAATTTTGAGAAAGAATGAGGTGGAGAGGTGGAGGAACTTGCTTTACTGAATGCCAAAGACCCTTTTATTTTTTTAAATAAAGTAATTAAGACAGCATGTTTGTCACCCGGGGTAGACAAAAAGACCAGTGGAACAGGGCAGAGAGCCCAAGCCTTGACAGATGACAGAAATGGCCTTGCGGGATTGGTGAGGAAGAGGTGGGCTAGTCAATAAATGGGTACTGGGACCGCTGGTTTTCCAAATGGAAGAAAATGGATCACTACCCCAAATCAAACACAAATATTAAGCTCAAGAAAGATTTGAAGGACTAAGTGTGAAATGCAAAACTTGGAGCTTTTAGATGAAAATACTGGAAAATATATATATATATATTTTTTGATGGAGTCTCACTCTGTCGCCCAGACTGGAGTGCAAGTGGGGTGATTTTGGCTCACTGCAACCTCCACCTCCTGGGTTCATGTGATTTTCCTGCCTCAGCCTCCCGAGTAGCTGAGATTACAGGTGCCCGCCACCACACTCAGCTAATTTTTGCATTTTTAGTAGAGATGAGGTTTCACCATGTTGGCCAGGCTGGTCTCAAACTCCTGACTGCAGGTGATCCACCTGCCTTGGCCTCCCAAAGTGCGGGGATTATAGGAGTGAGCCACCATGCCTGACCGGAAAATACGATCTTGAGGTAGGGAAGTATTTCTTAGACAAGATCTAGACAAAGCAAAAGTGAAAGACTGATAAAATGTAACTATGTGAAAACCTAAAATATTTGTGCACCAAAATTCACCATAAGCAAAGTAGAAAGACAAGCCACGCTGAGGAAAGATTCTTGCAGTGCACAGAAATGAGAAAGGTTTAACATTCAGAATACATGAAGAATTCCTATAAGGTAATGAGAAATACCAAACCAAACCAAAACCTCTCAATAGAATAACACTCAAAAGATATAAACAGATTATTCAAAGAGTTGAAATCTGATGAAATAAACATGCTTAATCTCATTAACAACCAGAAATACAAACTAAAACCTCAATGAGGTAGGTACCATTTCACCCACCAGACTGCAAAAACTACCAAGTTTTGTTAAAGATACAAAGCAACAAGAATTCTTTTATATATTGATAGTGGGTATTCAAACTGGTATAGCCCCTTTGTAAAACAATTTAGCAATATTTAGTAATGAATATGTAAACTGTGATATGTATATATTATATATGTATGTGATATATAAATGTTTGATATATGTATGTGTATATATAACCACATAGATGAATCTCATGATTACAAAGTCAAGGGGAAAAAGAAAACGACAGATGAATGCATATAATATGTATTATAATTTAATATGAAGTTTTAAAACATGCAAAACAAAACCATAGTAAAATAAGAAGAGCATGGGAATGATATCAAATTTAAAAAAGTAGTTATCTGGGGATGGGGTAGGTATAGAGGGGACTTCAACTGGATGGGTCATGTTTTATTTCTTATACTGAATGGTGAGTTCAAAGGTCTTTGTTATGTTATCCATACTTTTCTGCATAACAAATGTTTCATAATATATTTTTTAAAAATCGGATGAATTGTGCTACATAAATAGCTTGAGTAAAAAAAAGTGTGAGGGTTTGGGGACTTACTACTGAAGCCTGTTTATTCATTCTGATCTGCCAACCATTTTTAGGTCTTCAAGAAAATTAAAATGCAAGCAGCCAAATGCCTTTGTCTTTATAAGCTGTGGAAACTATAAAAACTGAATGTTTCAGTCTGAGGAATTGAGAATGTGGTTGTCCTTTGAAAAAA